CCGCACCCCAGCCTGGATGATAGAGTGAGACTCTGTCTCAAAATAAATCAATACATAAAAATTAATGTAAAAAAACACAAAATGCGGGGACTAGGGCATTTGATTACATCACCAAGCAGATACATTTATTTACTTGTTTATTTCTCAAGTATGGCTGAAAATGTCAGTAAAGAAATAAGGGGCCAGGCGCGGTGGCTCATGCCTGTAATCTCAGCACTTTGGGAGGTCGAGGCAGGTGGATCACCTGAGGTCAGGAGTTTGAGACCAGCCTGGCCAACAAGGCGAAATCCTGTCTCTACTAAGAATGTAAAAATTAGCCGGGCATGGTAGCGCGCACCTGTAGTCCCAGTTACTCGGGAGGCCGTGGCAGGAGAATTGCTGGAACCAGGGAGGTGGGGGTTACAGTGAGCCAGTATCGCCCCACTGCACTCTAGCCTGGGCGACAGAGCAAAACTACGTCTTAAAAAAAAAAAAAAAAAAGAAAGAAAAAAAAAAAGAAAGAAAGAGAGAGAGAAAGAAAAGAGGACCATAGGTACAAAAAGAATTTGAGCGGGAACAAAAGATGGGCCACGTGAACAGACCGGTTATAACAATAATAGTTCTGGTTAACATTTAGCGAGTTACTGTCTGCCAGGCCCTGTGTTATTACGCGATCTCGACACGTATTACCTCATTTAATCTACAGATCAAGTAGGTAGGTTATTATGGCCATTTTCAGGTGAGGAAACTGAGGCTGGCAGAAGTTAATTAATTTGCTCAAGTCTCCATCGGTAGTTAAACGGAGTTTGGATTCTCAGTGAGGGCTGAACTCTGACCTAGAAGTGTGCCTTGCTTGAGAACCCTGGCTCTTCAGGCAGACGCTCAACCGTCTCCCGACTATTTTTCTGCTGTATTAGTGGCCGCTTTTGTCAGTATTTTGCAAGAGCTATCTGTATTTTGGTTACAGGGACTCAGCATAGGGAAGGATCCATCTCGGCAGAAGCCAGGAGTCGAGGCAGGTCAGCGCACAGAGGACAGTGGAATCCGAGGGGATGGCAGGAGATCAATCGGACCCAGAACAGAGGCCTGCAAGGATGAGCGCACTTGATCCCCTCAGAGAAAAAGCCAGAGTGACTCACAGGAGAAAGACAAAGCAACCAAAGCTTCCAGGGTGTACAGGAGGTCCAAAGTCACCAGAAGGAAGAAGAAAACCTGAAACAGCGAGAGCTGGCCAAACGCTGCTAAGACCTATGCAAATAAGACCCACCCACGCTACCTGGAAATCGGGCCTGGGAAGTCAGAAAACAAAGCACATGCGTGCAGGGCTGCACGAACGGAGGCGGAGGAGGCGGCTCCGAGGGAGCAGGTAAGGAGACAGAGAGGGTCGCGGAGGGACGGGGAGGTGATACATGGCCAGAATCTCTCCCCAGCTGATCCTGAAACAGCAGTGGATCCCTGGGAGAGCAGCACAGATAAAGATCCAGGCAATAATGATGCTTCCTCCTCTTGGACAGCCTTTTACAGTTCTGGCCATGGAACTTCAGAGAAGGTAGGTCTGATTTGGGGGGAAACAGGAGATCTTGACGTGTAGTAATACAAGCTTACTGGATGGAGTAAAGTTAGAATTTTCAGGTAAGAGAATTAAAAAAAAAAAAAAAACTTATAATCTTGCCCCCAGAGATAACCACTGCTAATATCTGGTTGTTTATCTCTCCAGACATTTTTTCCATTGCACACACACTTTTGGAAATTGGATTATATGGTAATATGGTTTTGTTGCTGGTTCTTTTTCGCTTAATGACATTATATCCTAGGTATATATCCATATTAATAGTTTTACCACATCATATTAAAGGCTGCATAATATCTCTTCCTATGGATGGAGCAGAATCTACTTAATCAATGTCCTATTACTGGATGATGACGTAGTTCTCCATACGTCACCGTTAAACCAGCGCCTGGATGGGCATCTCTTTACTCACATCTTTGCAGAAGTCCTTGATGGTTTCCGTGGAATCGATTCCCAGTGGGGGAAATGATGAGTCAAGGTTACATACAGTTTACGGCCTCTGGTAAGTATTAAAGATCTGCTTCTAACACACTCTGGGATTCAGGGGCTTCTCAAAGCTTGATGCAGAGGACTTTGTCACGGCTTTGAAATCAACCTTGACCCTTCCTTTCTCTCAAATCCATTTGCATTAATAATTTCAACTGCCTCATATATCCATAACAATGTTTTGATCAACAGTGAATTACATATGTGATGGTGGCCACCTAAGATTATAATACCATATATTTACCTTGCCTTTTCTAAGTTTATGTTGAAAGACACACGCAATTATCATTGTGTTACAATTGCCTACAGTGTTCAGAACATAATAAGCTGTATGGGTTTGTAGCCTAGGAGCAACAGGCTAGACCGTATAGCCTAGGCATGTAGCAGGCTCTACCATCTAGGTTTGTGTAAATACTCTCTGTGCTGTTCATACAACGATGTGTTTCTGAGAACATAGTCCCATTTTTAGGTCATGCATTGCTTTGTGGTCTTTACTGGGTGCTGGGCTCTAACTAAAAGCTTTACTAGTTTTGGCTTCCTTTGCACAAGGAGAAATAGAGGCACAGAGAGGTCAAGCAATTCAACTGGAATCACAGCCCTAAATAGCCATGGATCTGGCATCATGAACCTTGACAGAAACTACAACTGGATCCCTAGAACTCCACTGCTTCTTGGGAAGTGGCTTTGATTCTGTCCCCAAAGATATCACTTATCCCATCCCCTTTTATCTCCTCTGCCACTGCCTAACCTGCACCACCATCACACGCCTGAGCCACACTGCTGCAGCCCGAACGGGTGTTCCCTTCCCGATCTTATCCCTCTCAGCCTGTCCTCTGCTCTGCAGCTAGAATGGTGTTTTAAAAATGGAAATAGGATCAGGTACCTTACCCTACCGCTCACCCCTGGAATAAAATCCAGATGAGCTCCTGAGTTCACAGGTCCCGAGTACTATACCCTCCCACCTTGCCTACTCCGGTCACCACACCTTGATCACCCTGGGCTCCTTTCACTTTCTCAAATTGGAAGAGCTTTTCTCACCTCGGGGCCACACATGCTGTTCCCTGGGCCTGCAACGCTCTTCCTCCACTGTGCGTGGCTGGATTCCTATATACTTTGGTCTCAGCTCTTCTGTCATCTCTTTGCAGAAACCTTCTCTGGTGGTCTCATTGGGAGCAGCCACCAAGCACCCGAAGCCCATTTTCCTTTTTGCCCTTTATTAACAACCATTAAAATTGTGTATTTATTTATTGCCCATTATTCATTAAATGTCTTTTTGCCTCACTACACTCTAAATGTCATGAGGTCAAAGACAATGTCTATTTTGTTCACCATAATACCTTGCACAGCACCTGGGCTAGAGTAAGCACTCAATAATGTCCGAGTGGATGAATGGACTGCAGAATAAAGCACTGGTGCAGAGCCCTGCTAAACTACCCTAGTTTCGCTTAGGGCTCCATCTCCCTCTGCATATCTTCATTTCCTCCTTCCCTGTTTGGAGCAGTGCCAGAGGTCTAGAAGAAAACCAGGAAGCCACAGGTCCGAGAGTATAAGCAGGTTTTGCTTCAGACATCGGCTCAGTCGGGGTAGATGATGTCATATCAGGGGCTCTAGGGAGACTCCCTTCCCCCAGATCCCCTCTTCCACAGTTCCTGGATTTCTACCATGAGTCTTCTGGCCGTGAAGGATTCCTGATCACATGCAAACACTTATTATCTAGCTAGTAACACGCACTGAGTAGGGGGACGGCATGGATGCAGCCTTCTGTCTTTACGAAAACCATGAGTCTGAAGACATGGGTCCCATGTCACCATTAACTAGCTGGGTGACTTTGGGTGAGTCACTTCTTGTCTCTCATCTGCAAAGTTTGGTTTTTAAACTTTTTCTTTTCCCCAGCAGATCAACTCTTCAAATTATTCGAATGACCCATATGAGAAACAGAGAAAAGCCAAGTATTTCTGGTTGAAACGGAGAAGCTGGGCTGGAGTGCGCCTCCCTCCAACTCCCCGCTTTAACTCCCTAAGGTTGGTGGGATGGCCAGCTCTAAGATCTCAGAAGGCTGACCAGCTGTGTGCTAAGAACAAAGCAGAAGGCAGCGAGGTTTGTACACGCTGATTGCAGTTACTTAGGCACATTAAAAGATCAGCGGGTGACTGGACTGAATCTGATAGTCGGAGCTCTTAAGCTTCGAAGTAGGTGACTTTCACAGCAACCAAAGTGCTGAGCAGGCAGCCCCTTTGTGCAAGGAGGAGGTTCCAGCCACTTTCGAAGAGAAATGAGGGCCCCAGAGAGAGGAAGCCCAGAAGACTCAGTTACCCTCTTCACATCTACAAAGACGAAATTGCCACCCTACCTTTCCAGACCAGGGACTCCAGGTGTTGAAGGGACTGCCCACAATCTCACAGGTGCTTGGCTTCCAGGTTCAATTAGTTGCCATGCCCTGGGGGGAACTCAGGTCCCCCATCTTCCTCCCCACCCCACCCCCCAGGAAGCTCTCTGGCCTTGGCTCCAAGCAGGTGTGCTCAAGAGGCTGCCGACTGGGCCACCTGGCAGCCCCAGGTGCTGCGTGCATGCTGCCATGGAGACAGGCCCCTGGGTTGGTGGCAAGAAGGCAGTCTCCCAAAGCTTTGCCGATTCAGGGGAGGGAGCAACTGGAGCCTCAGGCCCTCCAGAGTAGTCTGCCTGACCACCCTGGAGCCCACAGAAGCCCAGGTGCGTGCCCTGAAGGTTTCCCAGGACAAAGGCTGTTCCTTTGCTCCTTTCCCCCTTCTGCCAGGACGTCTCCCGCGAAGCCTCCCCGTGTGTGGCTGAGGATGGCTGAGCAGCAGGGCCGGGAGCTTGAGGCTGAGTGCCCCGTCTGCTGGAACCCCTTCAACAACACGTTCCATACCCCCAAAATGCTGGATTGCTGCCACTCCTTCTGCGTGGAATGTCTGGCCCACCTCAGCCTTGTGACTCCAGCCCGGCGCCGCCTGCTGTGCCCACTCTGTCGCCAGCCCACAGTGCTGGCCTCAGGGCAGCCTGTCACTGACTTGCCCACGGACACTGCCATGCTCGCCCTGCTCCGCCTGGAGCCCCACCATGTCATCCTGGAAGGCCATCAGCTGTGCCTCAAGGACCAGCCCAAGAGCCGCTACTTCCTGCGCCAGCCTCAAGTCTACACGCTGGACCTTGGCCCCCAGCCTGGGGGCCAGACTGGGCCGCCCCCAGACACGGCCTCTGCCACCGTGTCTACGCCCATCCTCATCCCCAGCCACCACTCTTTGAGGGAGTGTTTCCGCAACCCTCAGTTCCGCATCTTTGCCTACCTGATGGCCGTCATCCTCAGTGTCACTCTGTTGCTCATATTCTCCATCTTTTGGACCAAGCAGTTCCTTTGGGGTGTGGGGTGAGTGCTGTTCCCAGACAAGAAACCAAACCTTTTTCGGTTGCTGCTGGGTATGGTGACTACGGAGCCTCATTTGGTATTGTCTTCCTTTGTAGTGTTGTTTATTTTACAATCCAGGGATTGTTCAGGCCATGTGTTTGCTTCTGGGAACAATTTTAAAAAAAAACAAAAAAACGAAAAGCTTGAAGGACTGGGAGATGTGGAGCGACCTCCGGGTGTGAGTGTGGCGTCATGGAAGGGCAGAGAAGCGGTTCTGACCACAGAGCTCCACAGCAAGTTGTGCCAAAGGGCTGCACAGTGGTATCCAGGAACCTGACTAGCCCAAATAGCAAGTTGCATTTCTCACTGGAGCTGCTTCAAAATCAGTGCATATTTTTTTGAGTTGCTCTTTTACTATGGGTTGCTAAAAAAAAAAAAAAAATTGGGAAGTGAGCTTCAATTCTGTGGGTAAATGTGTGTTTGTTTCTCTTTGAATGTCTTGCCACTGGTTGCAGTAAAAGTGTTCTGTATTCATTAATTCATTCACTTATTCATTCCACGACCATTTAC